ACAGACTTCCTGCGGGCCTCGGTGGCCCACGCCTGTGATCCCAGCACTTTGGGAGGCCCAGGCGGGCGAATCGCTTGAGCTCAGGAGTTCGAGACCAGCCTGGGCAACATAGCGAGACCGCCGTCACTAATATATATATATTTATATATATATATTTCATATATAATATATATTTTATATATAATATATATTTTATATATAATATATATTTTATATATAATATATATTTTATATTTTATATACTATATAAAATATATTATATATAATATATTATATATAATATATTATATATCTTATATATTATATATTATATATAATATATTTTATATATTATATACTATATTTTATATATTTTATATATTATATATAATATATTATATATTATATATTATATATAATATATTATATATATTATATATAATATATAATATATAATATATTATATATATTATATATAATATATTTTATATATAATATATATATTATATATTATATATATATTATATAATATATATATTATATAATATATATATTATATATAATATATAAATAAATATATATTTATATATTTTATATAATATATAAAAATATATATTTATATTTATATATTTATTTATATTATATATAAATATAAAATATATATTTTAATATATATATTTATATATATAAATATATATAAATTAGACGGGGGTGGTAGCACTCACCTGTGGTCTCGGCTACTCTAGAGGCTGAAGCGGGAGGATCGCTGGATCCCAGGAAGTCGAGGCTGCACTGAGCCAAGATGACACCACTGCACCAGCCTAGGCGACAGAGGAAAAAAGAAAAGAAAAAGACATCAGACTTCCCTAAGCCCGTGGGGGACAGAGTGGGTAGAGCCAGTAGCACTTTGGTGGCACCGAGCGCGCAGTTGGTCGGTCGCTGCACCGTTCCTTTCCCAGCGCCGGCTGTTTCTCACTGGCAACGCCACGCCTTTGTCAGCGTTATCGGACGCTCTCTGGCGGCAACCTTCTCACGGCCAAAAATTATCTTTTGCAACTGCACAGACATTTGCTACGGGCAGCTGATCGCTGGGTCCCAGCGCCGCTGGTTTCACAATTTCGCGGGTGCCCCCCACCATCCCCAGCCCGCAGCATAATCGGTGAAGGGAGCCTGCGGTTTCTCCGCCGCGCCTTCGCCCGTTGCGTCCTGCGAAGCCAGTGGAATCGGTGGTCACAAGGTTGGTTTCACCAAGTCGGGCGTTTCTTGGCAAACCGTGGATATTTTTGTTTTTTTTCTCGTAGGAAATTATGACAGGAGCAACCTGCAGGGGTTTAGATCTGACAGAAATATTCTAATGGTAGGCATTGCATCGCTTAGCCATATTTGTAATTTCTTCTTTGTAGGGTTGGTTCTCTGTAACTTTTGCTTACCTTAAAATTATTTTTGTGTCTTGCTCTGAGGACAATGTTACCGATGTGTTTTTCATTTTTACTTGCATTTCAGACTTTCATTATTTTAAATTATGTATTTTTTTTTTCTTCTAATTTTGAGCGTCTCAGATTCGTGCTTCTTGACTTTCATTCTCTCAGGAGCCGGGGAGCCGAGCTCGGTCTTAGCCTCGCTGGTATCAGGTTCCGGGTTCTGTCTGGAGGCTCCGCTTCCTATGCAGAGCTGGCGGTTTTGTATCAGCACGTTTGCCAGTGGCGCCCACTGGGCGTTTTCTCAGTTGCTGCACCCAACGTGACATTTCCCGTTCGCGGGGTCCTTAGGTTCTCAGTGCTGTCACTTTTTCGCTCCTACAACCGCTAGTATCTCCTAGGAACTTCCTGAACCCCGTTTTGCCGTGCAGAACGGTGATTGCACCGAGCCGCTGTTCGCACTAGTAATTGTGTGGTACCATTAGCCGGCGCTTTTTCTGTCACAACCCATTAAAACGGGTTAAAACATATTAAACCTATCAAACACATTGAACGGATTAAAACACATTAAATGCCGCAACACATTTTTCTGGTACAACACATTGAAACAGAGTTGGTTCATTCCTCCAAACAGGTTGTTTAGGTGTGGAAGCACCGCTCTTAGTTCTAAGAGCATGCTGTTTCTCTTTAGCAGCACCCTTTACGGCGCCAAAACGGATATTTGTTTGGCAATACCAGCGCTATCCGCTAGGTGCCGGCGCTTGCTAAGTTCAACGCGCCAGTTTCTCGTTTGCAAGGTGGTTAGGGCAGAGCCCTAGCAGACAGTTTTCCGGTGGCAGCAACGCTCATTTCCCGGAAACGGGTGGTTCTTGGCCCTTGCGCGCTCTTGAATACCTGCGTTCTGTAGCGCTAGTTCTCTTCAAGATTTGCTTAGTGTCATTTCATTTCGGTTTCTTTTCTCGCCATGTTTTTCTGTCGGAATTACGGTTCGTTTTGGTTCTATGTACTCTCTAAAATGTTATCGTTTTTCATTTGTCTACTAATTTTCGTGCATTTGTTACTACTGAGTTTCTTAATATCTGACTGGCCTCCGCCCACGGGCTCTGCAGAGCATAAATACTCAGGCTGATGGTAGTGCAGAGACTCTCCCTCCTTGATCAGCGCAAACGTTGGTCTGAGGCTTGAGGGATGGAGCAACATTTTCTTGGCTGTGTGAAGCGGGCTTGGGATTCCGCAGAGGTGGCGCCAGAGCCCCAGCCTCCACCTATTGTGAGTTCAGAAGATCGTGGGCCGTGGCCTCTTCCTTTGTATCCAGTACTAGGAGAGTACTCACTGGACAGCTGTGATTTGGGACTGCTTTCCAGCCCTTGCTGGCGGCTGCCCGGAGTCTACTGGCAAAACGGACTCTCTCCTGGAGTCCAGAGCACCTTGGAACCAAGTACAGCGAAGCCCACTGAGTTCAGTTGGCCGGGGACACAGAAGCAGCAAGAGGCACCCGTAGAAGAGGTGGGGCAGGCAGAGGAACCCGACAGACTCAGGCTCCAGCAGCTTCCCTGGAGCAGTCCTCTCCATCCCTGGGACAGACAGCAGGACACCGAGGTCTGTGACAGCGGGTGCCTTTTGGAACGCCGCCATCCTCCTGCCCTCCAGCCGTGGCGCCACCTCCCGGGTTTCTCAGACTGCCTGGAGTGGATTCTTCGCGTTGGTTTTGCCGCGTTCTCTGTACTCTGGGCGTGCTGTTCACGGATCTGTGGAGCTAAGCAGCCTTAGATAGCAGCAGAAGGCTTTTTGGATTCTCCTCCTTGAAAAGATTCTCAGTTACCAAACGTCTCCACCTAGAAAATAAAAATACATTAAGATGTGCTTTCATTGCTGGTTGTCAGTTTTTAAATTCTC